ACCACAGGAATGATACACATAAAATCAGAAGAGTGGTTATTCTTTGGAGGAGGAGGATACCATTCAGAGGGGTACCCAAGAGTTATATATAAAAATGATCCATATCCCCATGTAGTGCTGGTTACACGGATGTTTGTTTTTATCTTTACATTACACGTTATATTCTTTCATATGCATGAAACGTAATATTTTTGTCGTAGTAAAATATACATAACAAAATTTAGCATTTTAACCGTTTTTAACTTTACAGTATTGTGGCATTAAGTACCTTCACCTTGTGCATCCATCCACCACTATTTCCAGAACGTTTTCATCATCCCAAACTGCTTTTGGTATCATATCCAAGAAATCATACCAAGTCCAATGTTATGAAGTTTTTGCTCTGTTTTCTTCTAAGAGTTTTAATTTTAGCCTTTATAGTTAGGTCTTTGATTCATTTTGCGTTAATTTTTATACGCGGTGTAAGGTAAGGGTTCAATTACATTCTTCTGCATTACACATTTTTAAACACAAACAAAATAAAAGAACAAAAGGAACCCTGTCCATTTACAAATGAAGGTATTGGGATAGCGGTAAAGTAACATGCTAAGCTCAGACAGCTGATAAAGGCAGCAGGGGCTGGAAGCCAAATCCTGTAGGCCTGGAAAGACGACTGCGGCCTCAGCGACAACAGCTGCGAACACGGGTCTCCACCCACCCTCTTACCTGCCCACGACTCAGGGACACTAGCTCCTCCCCTTTCCCCACCCCACAAGGGGCCGTCCCACGTGGCTCCCGGGCTTTCTGGCGCCGGAAAACTGGCGATGCGGGTGGGCGCGAAAGCCCGGAAAACTTTGGCATGTTTTGGACCGTAGGTAACTGGTTGTGCGGCATGGACTCCAGCTCCGTTGCGCTGTAATAACCAGACCCAGTTTTCCCTCACGCTCCAGGCCAGGGAGGAGCCCGGGGGCCGCTCAGGAAGTCCTGCGCACGCGCGCGTGCTCGGCCCGGATTGGCTGTTCGGAGCGGCGAGGGGCTTGGCGGGAGCTTCCAGTCGCTCGAGAGCGGAGAGCGGCACCATGGCCCCGCGGGGGCGGCGGCGGCCGCGGCCTCACAGGTCTGAGGGGTAAGTACTGCCGACCCTCGGGAGCGCGGGGCCGGAGACCAGCTTGAACTGCTTCCTCGCCTGCCGTGGTTTGCGCCTCCCGGCGCTGTTGGTGCTCCACTGTGGAGGTCGCCCGAGTGGCCAATCGCCCGGGTCCCCGGCTTCCTCCTCAGTCTAGTGGGGATAACAGTGATCCCACCTGCACGGGCCTGTCGGGGCCTAACACTGCCTGGCGGGTGGGAGAGACGTCAGCCAGTGTCGTGTCGTTTTGTGGGGAGGGGGAGTGCCGTCCAAAGTAGTGAGTCTCAAAGTGCTAGCTTGAAAGCAAAATATTCAGCAAATACGTATTGCCTGCGGTTTGCCAGACTTTGTTAGTGGAGTTTTATTCTCTGACTGGGAATCAGTTTTCTTATTTTGAAGACCCTGGTGTTTTCTTACTGCAAACCACAGACCGTAAACTGGAGCATAAATCCGGCTGGGGGACCGAGCTGCCGCTTGCGGTTCTCCAGGATGGCTCGAGCGGTTTTTGTTTACCAAAGAAAGCGAGCGTTTGGTCGGTTGCAAAACGCGCTCTAGAATGCTGGTCGCTGATTCGTTGGCGAATGGCCATCCAAGGCCCGGCCTGGATCTGGCGGGAAGGGTCTCGGCTTGCTGCAGACGGTGCACAAAGCCATACGCCAAGACGATCTGAAGAGAACAGGAGTTCCCCCGGGCCTGGGAAGGCTGCCTGGAGGAGGAGGTGCTGGTAGATGCGGGGTTAGGGTGGAAAAGCCTAACTCTTGTGTTTTTTTGCTGTTTAATAGCGCAAGACGTTCAAAGAACACTTTAGAAAGAACACATTCCATGAAAGATGTAAGTTACCTTTTTGTGTTGTGGTTTTCTCACAACTCAATGACTCAACTTTATTCACTTTTAGAAAGCTGGTCAAAAGTGCAAGCCTATTGACGTGTTCGACTTTCCTGATAATTCTGATGTCTCAAGCATTGGCAGGCTGGGTGAAAATGAGAAAGATGAAGAAACTTATGAGACCTTTGGTTAGTACTTTAAATCTTTATCCTAACATAACTAAAGTTGTGCTTCTTTTTTGTCTTTTGAAAGATCCTCCTTTACATAGCACAGCTATATATGCTGATGAAGAAGAATTCTCCAAACATTGTGGACTGTCTCTCTCTTCAACTCCTCCAGGAAAAGAAGCAAAAAGAAGGTACTGGTGTATTTCAAGCAATTGTTTATTCATACAAGATATTGATGGCTTGTACTTTTTACAGTTCAGACACTTCTGGAAATGAAGCAAGTGAAATCGAATCTGTAAAAATTAGTGCAAAAAAGGTATGTAGGAGTATTCACTCTTCTACTTTAATACATAAGTACTGCTGTTTTTTCTTTCACACAGCCAGGAAGAAAGCTCAGGCCCATTAGTGATGACTCTGAAAGCATTGAAGAAAGTGATACAAGGAGAAAAGTTAAATCAGCAGAGAAAATAAGTACACAACGTCATGAGGTTATTCGAACCACAGCGTCTTCAGAACTTTCAGAGAAACCAGCTGAGTCTGTCACTTCTAAAAAGACAGGACCCCTTAGTGCCCAGCCCTCTGTTGAAAAAGAGAACTTGGCAATAGAAAGTCAATCGGTAAGAACGTCTGCCATCCCCTAGGAGGGCAATCTTAAAAACTTAATGCTTTTTTTTTTTGTAGAAAACTCAGAAAAAAGGGAAGATATCTCATGACAAAAGGAAGAAATCAAGAAGTAAAGCCATAGGCTCAGGTAGAGAATGATGTTTTATACTTTGTCACTCAAACCAGCATGTTAACTTATCTTAATATTTTAGATACTTCTGACATTGTGCACATTTGGTGTCCAGAAGGAATGAAAACCAGTGACATCAAGGAGTTGAATATTGTTTTGCCTGAATTTGAGAAAACCCACCTAGAGCATCAGTAAGTCTTTTGATGATGTGCTATATTTACCTGGTACTTAGACTTTTTTTTAATTCCTCTACAGACAAAGAATAGAATCTAAAGTTTGTAAGGCAGCCATCGCCACATTTTATGTTAATGTTAAAGAACAATTCATCAAAATGGTAAGCTCACGGACATGCATTTGTTGGTCTAATGATGTACATGTGTATTTTTTGTTTTGTGTAGCTTAAAGAAAGCCAGATGTTGACAAATCTGAAAAGGAAGAATGCTAAGGTAAATTATTTATGTGATTAGAGTCATAGAGTTTAATTTTAACACAAATGATTGTGTTACTTAGATGATTTCAGATATCGAAAAGAAAAGGCAGCGTATGATTGAAGTCCAGGATGAACTGCTTCGGTAAGATACTGTCAAATCCTGTTTGAGCACTTATTTTATTATTTGTCACTTATTTTTGTTTTAGGTTAGAGCCACAGCTGAAACAACTACAAACAAAATATGATGAACTTAAAGAGAGAAAGTCTTCCCTTAGGAATGCAGCATATTTCTTATCTAATTTAAAACAGCTTTATCAAGATTATTCAGATGTTCAAGCTCAAGAACCAAACGTAAAGGAAACGGTAACTCCAATTTTACTTTTTACCATGCTTCAATATTGCTAATTATATAATTTTCTTTCAACAGTATGATTCATCCAGCCTTCCAGCTCTGTTATTTAAAGCAAGAACACTTCTGGGAGCCGAAAGCCATCTGCGAAATATCAACCATCAGTTAGAGAAGCTCCTTGACCAGGGATGAGAAGAGCAGTCTACTAAAATGTGCCTATAGGAAGACTAGTCTCATGCTGTTACCTTCTGAAACTGTACCTTTATAAATCAATTGTTTTGCAAAGAAGTTATGGCCTACTTAGAATCTAAAATTTGTTATTCAAATTAAATGGCTGTGAACAATGTTAAATAGCATCAGTTTGTCCAATAGTTTTAAAGGCCATAATCATCTTTTCTGGTTAATATCTTGAGTAATTTTAAAATGTTGACACCTTAATCGGTCCCAGGTATGAGCTATAATAAACTTGTAAAATTAAGTTGATGTGAACATAATTTTGATTAATTAATAAGGCGATTTCTCCTGAATTTACACCAAAGCTAATTTTTAATGAAATTGGTTTACAGAAGTAAAAAACAAAAATTGGAAAGCAAAGTAATAAAACTTAGTTTATATAAACAGGTTGAATGATATATTTATCAAATCTCACAGACATCAGGCAAATTATAGCCTGGTGACAAAAGTGTTCATAGTGAATTAGTTACTCTTGTAATACTTCTATAATTAGTTCATCAGGAATTTCATCCACTTCACTGTTATAACTGAGAAGACTGTTCTCTGCAGCTTCAGCTAATTCAGCATCTTCAGTAGCTTCTAAAAAATAAGCATCATCAATGCCATTATCCCAGACAGCATCAGCAGATGCACCTGTTGACAGCCTGCTAGGTGATGGTTTATGAGGATTCTGGGTTTCATTGCTCCTAGTTTCATCTGCTTCATCTGTTGTAAACTCTTCTTCCTTTATTTCAGTGGTGAAGGGATAGAGAGTGGGATAGGAAAATATTTACTCAGGATATGTGATTTAACCTTATACTCTATGTTGAAGTAAGGTATTAAGTGACAGATACTAAAGTGAATATGCAGGAGGAATGCTGTCTCCGATATCTCACCGTGGGAATGAGTGCACTGATTCAAACGTTGCTGCACTGAAGCTCAGACACACTTGAAACTCCAAATTTGAAATTACCTACAGTTCTGTGCACATACTTTTCAATACTCCCCGACGGAAGAGCAAGGGTGGATTTAATTTTTTAACAAGTGGACAGTCCAGCTGAAGACAAATCAGAAGATAAATTTGCTATCTTGACAATGGACTTAGTACCCATGCTTTAAATTTTAAAGTATTTAGCAAATCGTAAACATGGATTGAAAAAAGATTAAAAACAGTTGCCAAAATATGACTGGATTGTATATTACATAATAGTATT